ATCCTGATGTAGTCTCCTTCAGACTGGAACCCTCCCTCAAACCCCTCTCCCAACATTCACCTGTAATTTCTTGGGGCACCTAATGGCAGTTGTGCCTGGTCCCAGCAGAGCTTCCCTGGATGGCACCATCCCTCCTAGGGGCCGAAATGGATGGAAGGAAGGAGTGAGAGGATGGATGAATGGATGGGAAGATGGACGAGTGAATGAGTGAACAGGAGGGTGGGAGAATGGATGGGAAAGGAGGAAGGCTGGTTGGTAGGGTGTCTCTGCACGGGTGGAGAGGATGTATCGGAAGGAATTACCCACTTATCCCGTTCCAAGCAGACTCTGAAGAGCAGAGAGCCCTCGGCGATCAAAGTCCAGCCCCGTCACGTTTCTGCTAGAAGCCGAGGCGGGAGAAGTTGGGTGCTTTCCCCCGGGGCCCGCAGGGACGTCCAGGCAGAGCCGGAAGGGGGACGGGAGTTTGTGGGCCGGCCGGGGGGCTCTAGGCGACATCCCCCCATCCGCCCGCGCCTGCCGGTGCCAGGGTGGGGTAAGGCCCCCGCCCCCACCTCCGGAGGTGGCGGCCCCACGCGGCCCCAACAAACTGCCGTTGTCCCGCGGGCCGTGGGCCCGGCACACTGGGGCTTTGTCCGGCCCCCCGCCGCGACCCGAGGCGGGGGCCCCACATGACCGAAGGGGTAGGAGGAGCCTGCGGCGGCGGCGGTGGCAGCGGCGGCTCCACCACCATTTCCCTCCCGGGCCGGGGGTCGGCGGGCGGTGGCGGTGGCTGGGCAGGGCTGGGCAGGGCCGCGGACGCCAGGCCCCCCGTTCCCCGCCAGGCTGCAGGCGTCGGGCCTGGGCCGTCAGGGCAGCTGTGACCGGATCGCTTCCCGGGCGGCGAGCTGGGGGTGCACCCGGACCGCCGCCCCCGGGATCATGGGCAATGGCATGACCAAGGTAGGGGGCGGGCCCCGCGCAGCCTCCCCGGTCCCCGCCCCGGCCGCCGCGGCCCGGCGCTGACCAGCTCGGTCCGCCCGCCTCTGACCTTCTGTTCTCGCCGGTCTCCGTGCGGCGGCATCTCCGTGTCCCTGTGACTCGAGACCGCGGCTGTCGGGTCTCCCCCTCTCTGACCCTGCGTCTCTGTCCCCGCTGTGTCCGCCCTCTCTCCGTGACTCTGTGTGTCTCTCGCTGTCTTGCTGTGGCTGTCACTCCCAGGCTGTCTCCCAGTGAGTCCTGCTCTCCGTCTGCATGTGTCCCTCTCCCTTGTCGCTGACTCCTCGGCTCTCTCCGGGGCTGTTTCTCCATCCTGTCCCGCCTCTGCCTGTCATTGCCTTTCTGCCTCCCCAGCCCCAGAATTTCCATCCCTGCACCCTGCAAGTCTACCTCTCTCCTCTCCTCTCCTCCTAAGACCTGCCTTCCTCCTCTCCCCTCTCATACCCAAGCTGGCCTCCCTTGGTTCCCTCGGTTGGTTAACTGGCCCCCTAGCCTACCCTCCCGCCCCACTGACCCTTGCCTGTCCTTCCTCTAGGTACTTCCTGGACTCTACCTCGGAAACTTCATTGGTGAGCACTGCCCACTCTGTCCCGAGGCCATGCCAGATTGGCTCAAGCATCCTGTTTCTTTCAGATGCCAAAGACCTGGATCAGCTGGGCCGAAATAAGATCACACACATCATCTCTATCCATGAGTCACCCCAGCCTCTGCTGCAGGTACTTCTTACCCCCATCCCAGGGCTATGCGGGTCCCCTGCCTGAGTGTATTTTGTACTTGCAGGATATCACCTACCTTCGCATCCCGGTCGCTGATACCCCTGAGGTACCCATGTAAGTTCCCCTGGATGGACCCATAGATGGACAGTGCTCCCTACCCTATTGCTTTCTCCTCTAGCAAAAAGCACTTCAAAGAATGTATCAACTTCATCCACTGCTGCCGCCTTAATGGGGGGAACTGCCTTGTGCACTGGTGAGTTAAGCGGAGGGGGATAAGGTGGGGGACTTGAAGCCTGAGGGGTTGTTGGGGATCCCAGCTTTGCAGGCATCTCTCGCAGCACCACGATTGTGACAGCGTATGTGATGACTGTGACGGGGCTAGGCTGGCGGGACGTGCTTGAAGCCATCAAGGCCACCAGGCCCATCGCCAACCCCAACCCAGGCTTTAGGCAGCAGCTTGAAGAGTTTGGCTGGGCCAGTTCCCAGAAGGTAGGGATGGGGTCAAGGGCTGGGTTGGGCCACCACCCTCACAGCCTCTTCTCCCAATGCTCAGGATGGCTCCGGATTTGCCACAGAGGATGAGGACAAGGAGTGGCCCCACAGGCTGGCCCAGCAGGGTTCCTTACTACCACCCATCCTCCTCCAGGCCCTTTGGTTGACCACAGTAAGGACTGGGTCTCCTCACCCAGCCCTGCCATGGTGCCTGACTGCTTCCTCTCCTTCACCAGGGTGCCAGACATAGGACCTCAAAAACCTCTGGTGCCCAATGCCCTCCGATGACTTCAGCAACCTGGTAAGGAATCGAAATCCCCTCCCCTCCGACCAGTCCAGCCCGTGCACCCTCTCTCGCCCCACAGCCTGCTGGCTGCACGTGTGGCTCTTCTCTCCGCAGCGCTGGTGCGCGAAGCCACCGGGCGCACAGCCCAGCGCTGTCGTCTGAGTCCGCGGGCGGCCGCCGAGCGCCTGCTGGGGCCGCCACCTCACGTTGCAGCAGGTTCGCTTCCCCGACCCATTGCCCAGCGCCCATCAGTGTCGTATAATTGTGTGCCCACCTGCAGGATGGTCACCGGACCCAAAGTACCAGATCTGTCTGTGCTTCGGTGAGGAGGACCCGGGCCCCACACAGCACCCCAAGGAGCAGCTCATCATGGCGGACGTGAGTCACTCCTTCCACTCCAGCCAAGAAGCGGGTCTGCTCATCGCCCCACCCGCCCCCGCAGGTGCAGGTGCAGCTTCGGCCTGGGAGCTCGTCCTGCACTCTAAGTGCCTCAACCGAGCGCCCAGATGGGTCCTCAACCCCTGGCAACCCCGATGGCATCACTCACCTTCAATGCAGCTGCCTCCATCCTAAGCGAGCCGCTTCCTCTTCTTGTACCCGCTGAAGGCAGCCCCCAACAGGGGGGCTCCCTACTCCCACCCAACCCTGCCCACACTAAGCCCATAGACTTGGGGCCTCCCCCGGCACATCACCCAGGTCTGCCGGACGGCAGAGGTGGATCGCGGCCTTCCACTCCTCTGTCACGGGGCCCCGGAACTCGAGAGTAGGCCACACCGCCCCCCAGCTGGGCATGGGGCTTCGGCAGGAAACTGAACTTGATCTTGAGGCCCCAGAAAGGCAGCAACTGGAGCAGAAGCAAGACTTCATCTCTTGCTGACAGCCCAATTTGTCAATAGCGCTTTCCTCAGAGCCAGCCTTAACCTGCTGTTGAGTCCATTAAAACGTTTGCTTAAAGTTTTTACCAATAATTAGATCATCAGGGTTGTTTAGTGTGGGATCAAGCCATAACAAAACTGCCTAGCCTCTCAGGGGCCTAGAATTTACAGAACCTTCCTCCTCCCTGCAGCTAGTCTCTCTTCTTTATTCTGGGGGCTGGGAAGGATCCCAAAACAGGGAACTTGGCCGAACCCTGGGCTTTGGATGCTAACCACTGAAGTACCAGCACCTGTAGGATGCTGTCTTTGAAGAAACTGAGGCGGACCTCCAAATGCAGCCCTAAGGCAGAGGTCAACGTGGAAGACCAGCCCTTCTCCAAGCCCCACTGGTCTTTGCAAGCTGTACGTTGTAGGCAATCTGAGAACTGGAAAGGGGGACTACAACCAGAAAGTTGGTTACCCTGCCATGGGAATAAAGTAGCTGTTTTCCACCCCACATATCAGGCCTTTTATTCTTTTCTGAGTTCT